GTTCAAGCGATTCTCTTGCCTCAGCCTCCCTAGTAGCTGGGATTACAGGCGCACCCATCACGCCTGGCTAATTTTTGTATTTTTAGTAGAGACGGGGTTTTACCATGTTGGCCAGGCTGGTCTCGAACTCCTGACCTCAAGTGATCTGCCCTCCTTGGCCTCCCAAAATGTTGGGATAATGGGCGTGAGCCACTGCACCTGGCCTAAAATATAACCATTTTTAAATGGAAAAAAAACATGATTGGGTCACAGGCTATACAAAAACAGCAGACTAGATTTGGCCCATAGGGTGAAGTTTACTCACCCTTGCTCTGGAGAATCGATTAAGCATTTGCATATTTATGTATCTGTCTCCCCTAGTAGACTATGCACAAGGCCATATATCAGACGTTCTTGTATCCCCAGTGTCTAGATCAGAGTCTGGTGTATAGTAGGCACTCAGTACTAAGTTGTTGGGTAAATGGATAAATGAATGATTGAACAGGACCCTGATCCCTTGAGGAGAATGAAACCAGAATTCTGGATGCCTCATTCCCCACTTTTCTTCATCTGACTTGGTTTCTCAAATGTGCTAGGGTGTCACATGGGTCCCTCTGACTTGAACCATGTCTAAGCCGTGGAGACAAGAAAGGTAGTGCTCCTCTGAAACAAACCCAAGGCTTCTGGGGGTACCTAAAGTTGCTCCTGGAACTTGGTCTTATCTTTTGGCCCTTTGAGGAGTGGCCCAAATGTTCTGATGCTCTGACTCCGTGCCCTAGCAATTCTTGGCAATGATCTTACAGATGAGTTCTGCCATGCAAAGAGGGGAAGAAAACAGAGTTTGGGTTTCAGGAAGGAGAAAGGAAGAGTGAAACCACTCTGAGGTAAGTAGCGGGGGACTTTCAACAGAGAAGCCTAGATTTCACTAGCCGAAGCAAAATGAGTAGGACCGGAGGTGGTGAAGGAAGTGGCTGGGATTGGGTAATGGGGGAGTTTCTTATTCTTTCAGTGGACTATAATAGGATACATAAGAGCAGGATGTCTCCTGCTTGAAGCCTAACTGTCCACCAGAAAGGACTGCTCTTTGGGTGAGTTGAACTTCTTCCATTATAGAAAGAATTGAAGGCTGAGAAACTCAGGTAAGCACTTTTGTTGTGGGTATACTTTTACCCCCTCTTCCTCTTCCACCCTCTGCCTCTTTAGCCTCTATCATGTGGAACAGCTCTGACGCCAACTTCTCCTGCTACCATGAGTCTGTGCTGGGCTATCGTTATGTTGCAGTTAGCTGGGGGGTGGTGGTGGCTGTGACAGGCACCGTGGGCAATGTGCTCACCCTACTGGCCTTGGCCATCCAGCCCAAGCTCCGTACCCGATTCAACCTGCTCATAGCCAACCTCACACTGGCTGATCTCCTCTACTGCACGCTCCTTCAGCCCTTCTCTGTGGACACCTACCTCCACCTGCACTGGCGCACCGGTGCCACCTTCTGCAGGGTATTTGGGCTCCTCCTTTTTGCCTCCAATTCTGTCTCCATCCTGACCCTCTGCCTCATCGCACTGGGACGCTACCTCCTCATTGCCCACCCTAAGCTTTTTCCCCAAGTTTTCAGTGCCAAGGGGATAGTGCTGGCACTGGTGAGCACCTGGGTTGTGGGCGTGGCCAGCTTTGCTCCCCTCTGGCCTATTTATATCCTGGTACCTGTAGTCTGCACCTGCAGCTTTGACCGCATCCGAGGCCGGCCTTACACCACCATCCTCATGGGCATCTACTTTGTGCTTGGGCTCAGCAGTGTTGGCATCTTCTATTGCCTCATCCACCGCCAGGTCAAACGAGCAGCACAGGCACTGGACCAATACAAGTTGCGACAGGCAAGCATCCACTCCAACCATGTGGCCAGGACTGATGAGGCCATGCCTGGTCGTTTCCAGGAGCTGGACAGCAGGTTAGCATCAGGAGGACCCAGTGAGGGGATTTCATCTGAGCCAGTCAGTGCTGCCACCACCCAGACCCTGGAAGGGGACTCATCAGAAGTGGGAGACCAGATCAACAGCAAGAGAGCTAAGCAGATGGCAGAGAAAAGCCCTCCAGAAGCATCTGCCAAAGCCCAGCCAATTAAAGGAGCCAGAAGAGCTCCGGATTCTTCATCGGAATTTGGGAAGGTGACTCGAATGTGTTTTGCTGTGTTCCTCTGTTGGTCTCCCTTGCTTAATCCTGGAATTGCAGGTCCATTTTATGAGCGGCAGAGGTGACTGAGGAGACCCTTCAAACTGCAGTGGAGAAGAGGCTCCCCACACTCCCCCCTCCTTAAAAATCCTGCAGAGGAAGGGGGAAAGAAAACCAAAGCATTCTGTCGCCGCGGCAACCATAAAACCCCCAGCTAAATCCATCTTGTGAGCTCACCGCCCCATTAAGATGCAGGGCCAGGCGCTGCGCCAGCCCAGCCACATTCATTTGTGCGAATAAAGGTGGAGGAGGGGGAGGGGAGCAGGCTCTGGAGGGACGGGGAAATGGCGAGAAGAGGTTATTTACACCACCGTCCTGACCTTCTGGAGCAGCGCTGGCTCCGATAAATAACCCGCTCAGCGCCGTTTCAGAGCAGGAGTGGGAGGTGCAGGAAGTGAGCAAGGGCTGGAGAAGAGCCCCCACGCAGGTGCGCGTCTCTGGGTTACTAATGGCTGAGGCGGGAGCAGGCAGCTGGCTTTGGGGGTGATGGGGGAAGAACTCAGTTCCCTGGGACTCCCACTGAGAAAATACCATCCCCACCCCACCCCTGGCGCCAATTTCCAGGCGAGGGGACGGAGAGATGCCAAGGAGGCAAACAGCCCCGTAAATTAGGGATGGGGGGGCACTGCTAGGAGTCTCTGAGGTAGGAGGGAAGAAATATTATAAGATGGGGAATGACGGGGGGCTGGAGGAACAGGAGTAGCTGCCAAAAAGAGAGGAAGAGAAACAGAAACATCACACAAAGGCAGTTTGGAAAAAATGTTTTATTCCTCTTTGCACAGAGCAGTTTATGAAGGTGGTTTTCTCCTGACTCCATGCATCTTTTACACAAAGATGCCCCCTTAAATATGCCCCGTTATCTGCCCCACCTCAGTGCTGGAGAACTGGCAGTTAGTAAGTGGGGCAGAATGCTTAAGTCTCAGGAAGGTTTTTAAAGGCATTTTTGTGGGGAGGAAGTTCTGGGTCAAGGGGAAAGATTAGACCCAAGAGTGAGTATTCCATTCTCCATCTTCCTGGGGAAATCCAAACCCCAAAGGTTTTATGAAGAAAAGCACCTCTCTCAGCGACCTAGAGACAGGGAGAGCACAGACCTACTGCTTGGGTGTAAGGCTGAGGCAGAGAGAGGGTAGGTTGCAGCGACTGCAGACCCACGGCAGAGAGTAAATGCATGTCGGGGAGCTGAGGGGACAGAGACAGCCTAGAGGCCCAAGTCATAAGTTCCACTCCTTCCCCAGTTCTGAGTAGAAACTTTTCTTCCCAAGACTAGAATGGAGTTTTAGTTTTAGGAACTGGCTTTGCTCCAGGACACAGAGAAGACAAACCAGGCAACGATCCCACAGGTAGTAAGGGTGGACAGTTAAGGTAGCTAACTAAGAGATGGACACTCGCCACTGCAGTTTTGAAGCTATATGCCAGATCAGGGTACAGAATGCATTTTATATGCCCTGTTCAATACAATTTAAATCGCTGTTTCTTCCATGTTGTCCCTTCCCTATGAACTATTCCCAAAGCCTCTTCCAAGGCAGAGGACAGGGCAGTAAGAAGGAATGGAAGAAAACACTGAGGTCACTAAGTGGGGTTAGGGCTTAGATTGGATAAATCCCTACCCATCCCCGCCCCCACTCGTTCTATAGAAAAGAATTCTCTTTCTCTCTCCCCTTGCTGGGCTGTTGGGATGAGGGCCAGGTAGAGGCAAAGGGAGGAAAACACTCAGCACATTCTTTCTCCTACTTTAATCTGAAGTGTAGCTACAGCAAAGGGCACAGAATTTACAAAAATGTCAGGGCAAGGGAGCATGTGAGCATAATCCAGTCTAGAAAGAAAGAGGGTGCTTCCCCTGCCCTATTATCTAAATATGCTGGGAGCTTTACTCCCAGAACTGCAAGAAGAATGAAAAAGAATAGGAAGGGTGTAGGGGAGGTTGAGGGGG